AGTGTCATATCTAAGAAACCATTTCCTAACCCACAACCCCGAAGATTTATGCCTATGTCTTTATCTGGAGACAGAATCTCATTCTGTTGCCCAGGCTGGAGTGCAGTGGCATGATCTCGGCTTACTGCAACCTCTGCCTCCCGTGTTCAAGCGATTCTCCTGCCTCAGCCTCCGGAGTAACTGGGATTACAGGCGCCTGCCACCACGCCCAGCTAATTTTTTGTATTTTTAATAGAGACAGGGTTTCACTATGTTGGCCCGGCTGGTCTGGAACTCCTGACCTTAAATGATCTTCCCGCCTCGGCCTCCCAAAGTGCTGGGATTATAGACGTGAGCTACGTCTGTGTCTTTTAATAGAGTTTTGTCGTTTTTGGCCGGGCGTGGTGGCTCACACATGTAATCCCAGCACTTTGGGAGGCCGAGGTGGGCGGATCACTTGAGGTCCGGCGTTCGAGACCAGCCTGGCCAACTTGGTGAACCAACCCCCCTACTAAAAATACAAAAAATTAACCAGGGGTGGTGGCGCGAGTCTGTGGTCCCACCCACTCGGGAGACTGAGGCAGGAGGATCACTGGAGTCCAGGAGTTCGAGGCCAGCCTGGGCCACACAGGGTTTGGGTCTTGCATGTGAGCCTGGTCTGTTTGGTGAATCTGCAGAGTGTGAGAGCTGGCGGCCCACTTCTGTTCCACGTGGGCGCATTTCCCGAACTGCGCGTGGAAAAGCCGGGCTGCCGCGACTCCGTCAGTCTCGGCCCCGCCCCCGCCTTCCTCAGTCTCGGCCCCGCCCCGCCTCCGTCTGTCTCGGACCGGCCCCGCCTCCGTCTGTCTGGGACCGGCCCCCCTCCGTCCCTCTCGGCCTTGGGTTCGGCCCCCGCCCACCCCGCAGAGTCTCGCGGCGCCCTAGTCCTCCGGCGCCCTCGACCTCCGGCGCCCTCGCGCGGTCAGAGCGGCGCCGCGGAAGCGCAGCTACGGGCGCGCGGACGCGCGTCCCTTCCGGCTCGCCGTAGCAGCCGCGCCGCCGCTTCCTCCCGCCGGGGCCCCGGATGCACTGAGCGGCTGCGGCGCGGCTTCCATCCTCCCGCCCTCCTGACGCGGCCGGAGCGCAGCCCTGAGGCCCAGGGTAAGTGAGGGCGGAGGCGCGGGACGGGGGCGTCAAGTGACTTGATTTTAATTTTAATTTTTAGGAGAACGACACATTGGATACAGAAGGGAGGTGATCATGCACCATGGCACTGGCCCCCAGAACGTCCAGCATCAGCTGCAGAGGTCCAGGGCCTGCCCTGGCAGCGAGGGTGAGGAGCAGCCGGCCCACCCCAACCCACCCCCGTCCCCCGCAGCTCCCTTCGCTCCCTCAGCAAGCCCGTCGGCACCCCAGTCTCCCAGTTATCAAATACAGCAGCTGATGAATAGGAGCCCTGCAACCGGGCAGAACGTGAACATCACCCTGCAGAGCGTGGGCCCTGTCGTCGGGGGAAACCAGCAGATCACACTGGCCCCACTGCCGCTCCCCAGCCCCACCTCTCCAGGCTTCCAGTTCAGCGCTCAGCCTCGGCGGTTTGAGCATGGGTCTCCATCATACATTCAGGTCACGTCCCCCTTGTCCCAGCAGGTCCAGACCCAGAGTCCCACGCAGCCCAGTCCGGGGCCGGGGCAGGCCTTGCAGAATGTGCGTGCAGGTGCCCCTGGCCCTGGGCTGGGCCTCTGCAGCAGCAGCCCTACAGGGGGCTTCGTGGATGCCAGCGTGCTGGTGAGGCAGATCAGCTTGAGCCCCTCCAGTGGTGGACACTTTGTGTTTCAGGATGGGTCAGGGCTCACCCAGATCGCCCAGGGAGCCCAGGTTCAGCTCCAGCACCCGGGTACGCCCATCACAGTCCGAGAGCGGAGACCCTCCCAGCCCCACACACAGTCAGGGGGCACCATCCACCACCTGGGACCCCAGAGCCCTGCAGCCGCGGGTGGGGCCGGCCTGCAGCCCCTGGCCAGCCCAAGCCACATCACCACGGCTAACTTGCCACCGCAGATCAGCAGCATCATCCAGGGCCAGCTGGTTCAGCAGCAGCAGGTGCTGCAGGGGCCGCCGCTGCCCCGGCCCCTGGGCTTCGAGAGGACACCCGGCGTGCTGCTCCCCGGGGCTGGGGGCGCAGCGGGGTTTGGGATGACGTCCCCACCCCCGCCCACCAGCCCTTCCAGGACTGCCGTGCCCCCAGGCCTTTCCAGCCTCCCACTCACGTCTGTGGGGAACACGGGAATGAAGAAGGTTCCCAAGAAGTTAGAGGAGATTCCCCCAGCCTCTCCGGAGATGGCACAGATGAGGAAGCAGTGCCTGGACTATCATTACCAGGAGATGCAGGCTCTGAAGGAGGTCTTCAAGGAGTATTTGATTGAACTGTTTTTCTTGCAACACTTTCAAGGGAACATGATGGATTTCTTAGCTTTCAAGAAGAAACATTATGCCCCATTACAAGCATATCTTAGGCAGAATGATTTGGACATTGAAGAAGAGGAGGAGGAGGAGGAAGAGGAGGAAGAAAAATCTGAGGTTATCAATGACGAGGTAAGAAACAGGAGTTAATTTGTTTAGTACAATCAAAATCTCATTTTTTCATCTTTTTTCCCAGCAGCAAGCCCTCGCAGGGAGCCTGGTAGCAGGGGCCGGAAGCACAGTAGAGACGGACCTGTTTAAGAGGCAGCAGGCGATGCCCTCCACAGGTATGGCAGGTACGTCGGCACGGCTAGCGTGGCCTCGGGAATCAAACTGCACCTTTTTTGAAAATTATTCTAGAGCAGTCTAAGAGGCCTCGCCTTGAAGTGGGTCACCAAGGGGTAGTTTTCCAGCACCCAGGGGCGGACGCAGGCGTTCCTCTCCAGCAACTAATGCCGACCGCACAAGGTAAGGCCCAGCAGCAGAGCCAGCTCCCCGCTTCAGTGCTTTTGGCACTTTTCTTATTTTGCAGGAGGAATGCCCCCCACGCCGCAGGCCGCGCAGCTCGCTGGACAGAGGCAGAGTCAGCAGCAGTATGACCCCTCCACGGGGCCTCCCGTGCAGAACGCTGCCAGCTTGCACACCCCACTGCCGCAGCTGCCCGGGAGGCTGCCCCCAGCCGGTGTTCCCACTGCAGCCCTCTCCTCTGCGCTGCAGTTTGCACAGCAGCCGCAAGTGGTAGAGGCCCAGACACAGCTCCAAATCCCGGTGAAGACTCAGCAGCCCAATGTTCCCATCCCTGCACCGCCCAGCAGCCAACTCCCCATCCCTCCCTCGCAGCCTGCACAGCTGGCCCTCCACGTTCCCACACCTGGAAAGGTGCAGGTGCAGGCCTCTCAGCTTTCCTCCCTGCCACAGGTATGAGAAAAGATAGAGGAAAAAAAGAAAATCACCTTGCTCCACTTGTGCCCTGCCCTTACAGATGGTAGCATCGACAAGGCTCCCTGTGGACCCTGCCCCGCCCTGCCCACGGCCTCTGCCCACCTCTTCTACCTCGTCCCTCGCGCCTGTGAGTGGCTCCGGCCCAGGACCCTCCCCTGCTCGATCCTCTCCAGTAAATAGACCTTCCTCAGCCACCAATAAGGCACTATCTCCAGTCACTTCCCGGACCCCAGGGGTGGTGGCATCTGCCCCCACCAAACCACAGAGTCCTGCTCAGAATGCCACCTCGTCCCAAGACAGTTCTCAGGATACGCTGACAGAACAAATAACTCTGGTAAGCATGCTTAAGAAAGTTGTAAAATGTACCGACCCCACCATCCCCCATGTATCATCTACAGGAGAACCAGGTGCATCAGCGCATTGCGGAGCTGAGGAAAGCAGGTCTGTGGTCCCAGAGGCGTCTGCCAAAGCTGCAGGAGGCCCCACGCCCCAAGTCCCACTGGGACTATCTGCTGGAGGAGATGCAGTGGATGGCCACAGACTTTGCCCAGGAGAGGAGGTGGAAGGTGGCTGCTGCGAAGAAGGTGGGTTGGAATGCGTGGAGCTGCTGTGCTGTCAACATACAATTCTTGCACTTTTATTCACCAGCTCGTTAGAACTGTGGTGCGCCATCACGAGGAGAAGCAGCTCCGTGAAGAAAGGGGGAAGAAGGAAGAGCAGAGCAGACTGAGGCGGATAGCCGCCTCCACGGCCCGGGAGATAGAGTGCTTTTGGTCGAATATTGAACAGGCGAGTGCTGCCGTTGTCATGGGGTCGTAAGAATGTGCTTATTCATTTAATCCTTTGCATTTAGGTTGTGGAAATAAAACTACGAGTAGAATTAGAAGAAAAAAGGAAGAAGGCCTTAAATTTACAGAAAGTTTCCAGGAGAGGTAGGACCCTTTAAAAAAAGGCTCACCACGCTTTGGGAACGAACTGTGCTCCTTGTCTCTCTAGGGAAAGAATTGAGACCTAAAGGATTTGACGCATTACAGGAAAGTTCTCTGGTAAGTTTGGGGTTGTTACTGTGCTGTGTGAGCATGCTTGTGGTTTTTCTTTCTTTTCTTTCAGGATTCAGGAATGTCTGGAAGAAAAAGAAAAGCTAGCATATCTTTGACTGATGACGAAGGTCTGTTCCCCCTCAGCACTATCTTTGTCATCCTCTCAGTGACACTTGCTGATAACCATTTTAGTGGACGATGAAGAGGAAACAATTGAAGAGGAGGAAGCAAATGAAGGCGTTGTGGACCACCAAACAGAACTTTCTAATTTAGCCAAGGAAGGTAGGCTGTTGCTACCTTATTAAACATTCAGTGTAACAGCCCTTCTGCCCGCAACCCTCTGCAGCTGAGCTGCCCCTCCTGGACCTGATGAAGCTGTACGAAGGCGCCTTCCTGCCGAGTTCTCAGTGGCCCCGGCCGAAGCCTGATGGGGAGGACACAAGCGGAGAGGAAGGTGCGCTCCCAGCCTTTGGAAGAATTCAGGGTGCCCTCACTTCTCTGTTTTATTGTCGTTACAGATGCAGATGACTGTCCAGGCGACAGGGAGAGTCGCAAGGACTTGGTTCTCATCGACTCGCTTTTCATCATGGATCAGTTCAAAGCTGCCGAGAGGATGAATATCGGGAAGCCAAACGCCAAGGACATTGCGGACGTCACTGCGGTGGCTGAAGCCATCCTGCCGAAGGGCAGTGCTCGGGTCACAACCTCGGTGAGGCGCTAAGCTTTCAAGTGTGGGATGGGGCTGTCATTCTTTTATTTGTTCATCACTGCAGGTCAAGTTTAATGCTCCATCTTTGTTGTATGGGGCTCTCAGAGATTATCAGAAGATTGGCCTGGACTGGCTGGCCAAACTTTACAGGAAGAATCTCAATGGCATATTGGCAGATGAAGCTGGGCTGGGTAAAACAGTGCAGATCATTGCTTTTTTTGCCCACCTAGCTTGTAACGAAGGTAAGAGTTTGCTAGTTTTTTTAACAATACCTTGACGTGGAAAATTCTGTTTTTTGCTTTGTAGGTAATTGGGGCCCCCATCTTGTTGTTGTGAGAAGTTGTAACATACTCAAGTGGGAGCTTGAATTGAAACGTTGGTGTCCCGGACTCAAAATCCTCTCATATATTGGCAGCCACAGAGAACTCAAAGCAAAGAGACAGGTATTTTTTTTTTAAACATAAAATAAAGCTAAGAAGGCACTGAGCTGTCCTCTCTGTGCTGCAGGAGTGGGCCGAACCCAACAGCTTCCACGTCTGCATCACGTCCTACACTCAGTTCTTCCGGGGCCTCACCGCCTTCACACGAGTGCGCTGGAAGTGCCTGGTCATTGATGAGATGCAGCGCGTGAAGGGCATGACCGAGAGGCACTGGGAAGCGGTTTTCACCCTGCAGAGGTCTGTGTGTTACGCGCTTGTCATTGAGTGTTAACTCCAGTGTTGTCTCTTGTCCTGTTTGCAGCCAACAACGTCTGCTTCTGATCGACTCGCCGCTGCACAATACCTTCCTGGAGCTCTGGACCATGGTGCACTTCCTGGTCCCAGGGATCTCCAGGCCCTACCTGAGCTCCCCTCTGAGGGCCCCCAGTGAAGAGAGCCAGGATTACTACCATAAAGTGGTCATAAGGTTACACAGGGTAGGTTGGGTTCTGCCATTTCAGTTAATTAAGAAAGAAAACAGTAAACAGTTTTTATTTTCAGGTGACACAGCCATTTATTTTGAGGAGAACTAAGAGAGATGTGGAAAAGCAACTAACAAAGAAATATGAGCATGTTTTGAAGTGTCGCCTTTCTAACCGACAAAAAGCCTTATACGAGGACGTTATCCTGCAACCTGGGTGAGTGTGGGCTCTGGGCATGTGCCCCCTTTTGAATGCTTCGTGTTTCTTTCTCCACGGGCAGCACTCAGGAGGCCTTGAAGAGCGGGCACTTTGTCAACGTCCTGAGCATCCTTGTGCGGCTGCAGCGCATCTGCAACCACCCTGGGCTCGTCGAGCCCCGGCACCCAGGCTCTTCCTACGTGGCGGGGCCACTGGAGTATCCGTCCGCATCTCTAATCCTGAAGGCACTGGAGAGAGATTTCTGGAAGGTAAGTGGAGGATCCAGAAAGCGGAATTACTGTGCAGCAAGACTTTTTTTCTTTTTCTCTCTAGGAAGCAGATCTTTCTATGTTTGATCTCATCGGCTTAGAAAATAAAATCACTCGTCACGAGGCAGAGTTGCTGTCTAAGAAAAAGATACCGCGGAAACTCATGGAGGAAATCTCCACTTCAGCAGCCCCAGCAGCCCGACCAGCAGCAGCAAAGCTGAAGGCCAGCAGGTGCGTGCGACCCAGAGGCAGCGGGGAGGGTTGTATCTTCTTGCCTGGACCAATGGGCATCTAGGTTGTTTCAGCCTGTGCAGTATGGCCAGAAGCCCGAGGGTCGCACCGTGGCTTTCCCCAGCACTCACCCGCCCCGGACGGCAGCCCCCACCACGGCCTCTGCTGCTCCACAGGGCCCGCTTCGAGGACGGCCGCCCATCGCCACGTTCTCTGCCAATCCGGAGGCAAAAGGTAGACTTCACGTAGTTGTCTGCTCTCCGCCTAGCTTTGCACAAACAAACCTTATCGATTGCAGCAGCAGCAGCCCCGTTTCAGACCTCTCAGGCTTCCGCCAGTGCTCCACGACACCAGCCCGCCTCGGCCTCCAGCACAGCCGCTAGCCCGGCCCATCCTGCGAAACTGCGGGCCCAGACCACAGCACAGGCCTCCACCCCAGGCCAGCCCCCGCCCCAGCCCCAGGCCCCCTCGCACGCGGCCGGGCAGAGCGCGCTGCCTCAGAGGCTGGTGCTCCCCTCGCAGGCCCAGGCCCGCTTGCCCAGTAAGTGGCCTCACCTTTCCAGGTTTCTGCCACTGAATTCACCTTTTCCTCTACGTTTCAACAGGTGGAGAGGTAGTGAAAATAGCTCAGCTGGCATCCATCACAGGACCACAGAGCCGCGTGGCTCAGCCAGAGACGCCGGTGACACTGCAGTTCCAGGGCAGCAAGTTCACCCTGTCACACAGCCAGCTCCGGCAGCTCACAGCGGGCCAGCCGCTGCAGCTGCAAGGTAAGGATAAGGATGAGAGAGCACTGATGCCAGTCATTGACACCTAGTGGACCTATGATTGCAGGCAGCGTCCTCCAGATCGTGTCCGCCCCCGGGCAGCCCTACCTTCGAGCCCCTGGCCCTGTGGTGATGCAGACCGTGTCTCAGGCGGGCGCTGTGCACGGCGCCCTGGGAAGCAAGCCCCCGGCCGGCGGTCCCAGCCCTGCACCCTTGACCCCACAAGGTAGGGTGCTCTGAGCAGGAGGGAGACTTGGCTCCTTTTCACCTCTTCCTTTATGCATTTGTAGTTGGCGTTCCGGGCCGCGTGGCGGTGAATGCCTTGGCTGTAGGAGAACCCGGAACGGCCTCCAAACCAGCTTCTCCCATTGGAGGGCCGACCCAGGTAAGCACCTGAGCTTGAGACCCCGGTGCACGAAGTAACTGTTTTTCATCACTTTTTGATAAAGGAGGAAAAGACCAGACTCTTGAAAGAGCGCCTGGATCAGATTTATTTAGTCAACGAGCGGCGCTGTTCTCAAGCTCCAGTCTATGGCAGAGACTTGCTAAGGATTTGTGCCCTGCCTAGCCATGGAAGGGTACAGTGGCGTGGGTCCCTGGATGGCCGTCGTGGGAAGGAGGCCGGGCCAGCGCACAGTTACACTTCATCCTCAGAAAGTCCAAGTGAGCTGATGTTGACGCTTTGTCGGTGTGGAGAGTCTCTGCAGGATGTTATTGACAGGTACTGCAGACCTCGTGACCTTTTCGGTGCTCGGTGGTGACAAAACATGCTTTCTGCTCCTCAGGGTGGCCTTTGTGATTCCTCCGGTGGTGGCAGCACCCCCGTCCCTACGGGTGCCGCGGCCGCCACCCCTGTACAGCCACAGAATGAGGATCTTGAGGCAGGGCCTGAGAGAGCACGCTGCGCCGTACTTCCAGCAGCTGCGGCAGACCACGGCTCCACGCCTGCTGCAGTTCCCTGAGCTGAGGCTGGTGCAGTTCGACTCAGGTATGCGGCAGTTGGGGGCGTGGCCCGTGCGGATGAGGCGCTCTTGATGTGATTCGTTTCCCAGGGAAGTTGGAAGCTTTAGCTATCTTGCTTCAGAAATTGAAATCTGAAGGACGTCGGGTGCTGATTTTATCACAGATGATTCTTATGTTGGACATTTTAGAGATGTTCTTGAACTTCCATTACCTCACCTATGTAAGAATCGATGAAAATGCCAGCAGTGAGCAACGGCAGGTGAGAAGCACATTGTTTACATTGTCTCTGATAATACTAACTCCTGTGTTTTGTTTCATCTTAGGAACTGATGAGGAGTTTCAACAGAGACAGGCGGATTTTTTGTGCCATTCTCTCCACTCACAGCCGTACCACAGGTATAAACCTTGTAGAGGCGGACACCGTCGTGTTTTATGACAATGACCTGAATCCAGTGATGGATGCCAAAGCTCAGGAGTGGTGCGATAGGATCGGGAGATGCAAAGACATCCACATATACAGGTGAGGGCCTGCGGGGGATAGGATCAGGAGATCTGACTTAGCATCTTACATCTTTTGTTTGCAGGCTTGTGAGTGGCAATTCCATTGAAGAGAAATTGTTGAAAAATGGAACTAAAGATCTGATCCGAGAAGTGGCTGCTCAGGGAAATGACTACTCCATGGCTTTCTTAACTCAGGTACTCCTTATTCAATGAGAGGCCTGAGGTGATACTGGGGAGTAACACACATCTCTGTGTTCAGCGAACCATCCAGGAGCTGTTTGAAGTTTATTCTCCCATGGATGATGCTGGCTTCCCGGTCAAAGCTGAGGAGTTTGTGGTGCTTTCTCAGGAACCTTCTGTCACGGAAACCATTGCACCCAAAATTGCAAGACCTTTCATAGAGGTAAGAATACATTGAATCTGGCTGAAGAGTTGATCAAGGCAATCTAAACATAGACTTTCCTCAGGCCCTCAAGAGTATTGAGTATCTGGAGGAGGATGCCCAGAAGTCCGCACAGGAGGGGGTGCTGGGACCACACACTGATGCTCTGTCATCAGACTCTGAGAACATGCCGTGTGATGAAGAACCATCCCAATTAGAGGAGCTAGCTGACTTCATGGAGCAGGTTTGGGCATGTTTTCCTTTACAACTACATATAACCCTATTCAAAAAATATACTTTTGGAACAGCTTACACCAATTGAAAAATATGCTTTAAATTACCTGGAATTATTCCATACTTCTATTGAGCAAGAAAAGGAGAGAAACAGTGAGGTAAGAGAATCAACTTTTGGTCAGTGAAAAAAATCCTGAAAGTTCTTGCTGCTCTCCCCGTCAGGACGCAGTGATGACTGCAGTGAGGGCATGGGAGTTCTGGAACCTGAAGACCCTGCAGGAGAGGGAGGCCCGGCTGCGGCTGGAGCAGGAGGAGGCGGAGCTCCTGACCTACACGCGAGAGGATGCCTACAGCATGGTACCCGGCCCGGGGCCCTCCTGCCCTCTTGCGTGGAAGTCAGAGCTTGCCGTGTTCCCTACAGGAGTATGTCTACGAAGATGTCGATGGGCAGACAGAAGTCATGCCGGTGAGTGCTGCCCTCTCCCTTTGTGTCTGTGTCACATCTCATGGGCCTTCCCTTCTCCATGCAGCTCTGGACCCCACCCACCCCGCCGCAGGACGACAGCGACATCTACCTCGACTCGGTCATGTGTCTCATGTATGAAGCCACTCCCATCCCAGAGGCTAAGCTGCCCCCTGTGTACGTGAGGAAGGAGCGGAAGCGACACAAAACAGACCCCTCAGGTGCGCATCCCGAGGGCGTCACATGACCTGGGACTCTCTTGCTGAAGACTGCCTCTCTGTTCAGCTGCAGGCAGGAAGAAGAAGCAGCGTCACGGGGAGGCGGTCGTCCCTCCTCGGTCCCTGTTTGACCGCGCAACACCAGGACTTCTGAAAATTCGCAGAGAGGGCAAGGAGCAGAAGAAGAATATTCTGCTGAAGCAGCAGGTGCCATTCGCCAAGCCCCTGCCAACTTTTGCCAAACCCACAGCTGAGCCTGGTCAAGACAACCCCGAGTGGCTCATCAGTGAGGACTGGGCGCTGCTGCAGGTAGGTGGGCGTGGTCTTTGTGCCAGCGGTCATCACCTGTTTTACCTGAAATCTCCTTCTCTAGGCTGTAAAGCAGTTACTGGAGCTGCCTTTGAACCTCACAATCGTGTCACCTGCTCACACACCTAATTGGGATCTTGTCAGTGACGTTGTTAACTCCTGTAGCCGAATCTACCGCTCTTCCAAACAGTGCCGGAATCGCTACGAGAATGTCATCATTCCACGAGAGGAGGGGAAGGTAAGCACGGTCTCGTTTGTCCTTCGAGGAGAATTCAGATGCACTCTCGTCAATTTCATTGCAGAGTAAAAACAACCGTCCTCTCCGTACGAGCCAGATCTATGCCCAGGATGAGAATGCCACACACACCCAGCTGTACACGAGCCACTTTGACTTAATGAAAATGACTGCTGGCAAGAGGAGTCCCCCAATCAAACCTCTGTATGTTTCCTGAGTGCTCATTTTATGTTCATTAATAATTGCTGTCTCACTGTCTATACTTCAGGCTTGGCATGAATCCCTTTCAGAAGAACCCCAAGCACGCGTCTGTGTTGGCAGAAAGGTATTTCTCTATTCGTGACACATTTGTTACTGGTATGTTTTTAACCTTTGCGTCTGTCTTTCAGTGGAATCAACTATGACAAGCCGCTGCCTCCCATCCAGGTGGCATCTCTCCGTGCAGAGCGAATCGCAAAAGAGAAAAAGGTCAGCGCCCTGGGCCCTTCTGCTTGAGTGGGCCAGTGGCTCCTCTTCCTTCCTGGCCCCTCAGGCTCTGGCTGATCAGCAGAAGGCACAGCAGCCGGCCGTGGCCCAGCCACCCCCGCCCCAGCCGCAGCCCCCACCACCCCCGCAGCAGCCACCGCCACCGCTGCCACAACCACAGGCAGCGGGCAGCCAGCCGCCAGCAGGGCCACCAGCTGTCCAGCCCCAACCCCAGCCACAGCCCCAGACCCAGCCACAGCCTGTGCAGGCCCCAGCGAAGGCGCAGCCCGCAATCACGACGGGGGGCAGTGCAGCCGTACTGGTGAGCAGGGGCCTCCTCCCGGGCTTCCCCTCGAAATTCAAATGGATTTTTTTTTTTTAAATAGGCAGGAACCATTAAAACATCAGTTACTGGGACGAGCATGCCCACTGGTAAGACAAATACAGAGATGCTGAAATGTGGACGCTGTTGCCTTATGCCCGCCTGTCTCCGCAGGTGCCGTGAGTGGAAATGTGATCGTGAACACCATCGCAGGGGTCCCAGCTGCCACCTTCCAGTCCATCAACAAGCGCCTGGCGTCGCCAGTGGCTCCTGGGGCCTTGACTGTGAGTTGCGCTTCACCTGGGTTGTGCACCTTATTTGATGAGGTCCTCTGTTTGCCTTTTCTAGACGCCGGGAGGCTCTGCTCCCGCCCAGGTGGTGCACACCCAGCCCCCGCCACGGGCAGTCGGCTCCCCAGCCACGGCGACCCCTGACCTGGTGTCCATGGCAACGACTCAGGGTGTTCGAGCGGTCACTTCTGTGACAGCCTCGGCCGTGGTCACTACCAACCTGACCCCAGTGCAGACCCCGGCACGGTCTTTGGTGCCCCAAGTGTCCCAAGGTAAAGCCAGGCTGGGAGCTTTCTCTGCCACATGTCCAGACCTAATGAGCAAACCTCTTCATAGCCACAGGAGTTCAGCTCCCTGGAAAAACCATCACACCTGCACATTTCCAGCTTCTCAGGCAGCAGCAGCAGCAGCAGCAACAACAGCAGCAGCAGCAGCAGCAGCAGCAGCAGCAGCAGCAGCAGCAACAGCAGCAGCAGCAACAGACGACGACGACCTCTCAGGTGCAAGTTCCACAGATCCAGGGCCAGGCCCAGTCCCCAGCACAGATCAAAGCTGTGGGCAAGCTGACGCCGGTGAGCATTTCCCAGAGGACCATGAACGTGTGGTTGAAGAGAAGATACTTTGCTTGTATTTTAGGAACACCTCATCAAAATGCAGAAGCAGAAACTGCAGATGCCCCCGCAGCCCCCACCGCCACAGGCCCAGTCTGCGCCCCCGCAGCCAACAGCCCAAGTGCAAGTGCAGACCTCGCAGCCGCCGCAGCAGCAGAGCCCCCAGCTCACGACGGTCACGGCCCCAAGGCCTGGTGCCCTGCTGACGGGCACCACCGTGGCCAACCTCCAGGTGGCCCGGCTCGTAAGTGTCAGTTTCTGTTTGTTTTCCAAAAGCTCTGGACTCTCCCATTATTTCTACTGTTTAGACCCGGGTTCCCACTTCTCAGCTGCAGGCGCAAGGGCAGATGCAGACCCAGGCACCCCAGCCAGCCCAGGTGGCCTTGGCGAAGCCTCCGGTGGTGTCCGTCCCGGCAGCTGTGGTCTCCTCACCGGGAGTCACCACCCTGCCCATGAACGTCGCGGGGATCAGCGTGGCGATCGGTCAGCCACAGAAGGCAGCAGGTGCCCGCCCCAGCACACCCTCCCGTCCTGGGTGTGCTGACTAAGGGGCTTTTGCTGCCTGCAGGACAGACCGTGGTGGCCCAGCCCGTGCACATGCAGCAGCTGCTGAAGCTGAAGCAGCAGGCCGTCCAGCAGCAGAAGGCCATCCAGCCCCAGGCTGCACAGGGCCCGGCAGCCGTCCAGCAGAAGGTACCGGGGCTAGGGGATTCTCACTTCTGGGTTCTGCGGCCCTAATTTCGCAGTCTCTCCCCAGATCACCGCACAGCAGATCACCACCCCTGGCGCGCAGCAGAAGGTTGCCTACGCCGCGCAGCCGGCCCTTAAGACCCAGTTTCTTACCACACCCATCTCCCAGGCCCAGAAACTGGCCGGGGCCCAGCAAGTGCAGACCCAGATCCAGGTGAGCGGGGAACAGGGTGAGGGCCCGAGTGTTTGTATGTTTGGCTTTTTTTGTTTTGTCAAAGGTTGCAAAACTTCCTCAAGTTGTTCAACAGCAAACACCCGTGGCCAGCATCCAGCAAGTTGCCTCTGCTTCCCAGCAGGTAGGACGCATAGACAAAGTGGAAACCTCACAGCAATGTGTGTTTTCTGACTCTCTCGGCTCAGGCTTCTCCACAGACTGTGGCGCTCACGCAGGCGACGGCGGCCGGGCAGCAGGTGCAGATGATCCCTGCAGTGACCGCGACTGCCCAGGTGGTTCAGCAGAAACTCATTCAGCAGCAGGTGGTGACCACGGCGTCGGCCCCGCTCCAGACTCCAGGCGCTCCCAACCCAGCCCAGGTGCCCGCCAGCTCCGACAGCCCAAGCCAGCAGCCCAAGTTACAGATGAGGGTCCCTGCTGTCAGGCTAAAGACACCTACTAAGCCTCCGTGCCAGTAGTCAGGGCAGCAGGGCTGCCTCTCATCTAAAGCAAAACTACCTTCCTCACAGAAAACGCTTTATTAGTGAACCTTGGGACCATGTCACGCAAGAGATTCAGCACTGGGAAAGATATAATTGAAACAAAATAGTGTAATCATTTTATTAAAATGCATCCCACACTGCAGGACAAATGGTCCTTATGGAGTGCCGCGTTCTCTGTACTACGTGGCTCATGGAAAAAGTGACAACATGGCTTCCTCTAAATCATTTCACCTTTCAGTCCCCACCCGCACCCGTCCCCTAGAGCCATAGTACTGTGTTCTGAAAGCCATTTAGAATTTCTTTGTGAGCATGTAGTGCTTTGCACGCCACAGAAGCCGTCTGCCGTGTGTGAGGAGCATACAATGGACTTTCTAAAGATAAGGCGTGGGCTTCCACAGTGTCTGCCAGAGTTTAGTTCTTTATACCTTACTGAAAAATGCCTCGTGGTCTTCGCAGAGGGGAAGGCCTGTCTAAAGTCAATCATCCGAGATGGGTTTTCCATTCCAAAGAAAGGCAATATGGTTCCTTCCTTCCCTCCTAAAATATGACTTAACTTTTAAGAGAAATGTTCTGACACCCACCTAAACACACAAGGCACGTTCCTGGCCTGTGTTCAAGGGAAATGATCAGTCATTGCATTGTTATTCCAAAGAGCAGCCAACAGTGGCCTCCCCCAGGCCCTACCCTGCAATGGGATTCGCTTTCATTTAATGGAAACTTCTGGGACTGATGCCCAACTCAGTGCACTCAAGACGCATCTCCAGTTTTCGGGGGAAGCTGGTATTTGACATAGTGTGTTAAACAGCTCCTGAGAACCTTTGGGACACTCTGCCATGGCTGGCGTGAGGCCCAGAGGACCACGCAGAGGCAATGGTAGTACAGATGTCACAGCTGAGGGTACGATGAGGCCTGGGCTCAGTGAGCCAGGACGAATGTGACAGACACCCCTTGCTGCCACAGTCAGCCCTTTGACGAAGGTGGGCTGGTGATTCTGGAAGTATTGGCTATAGCGGTGGGCCCAGTCAACTCTTCCTTGTGGACTTACGACAGCAGATTTTCTCTAGGATAAGCTTGTGTGGTTCTGCCAGTGAAGCAGAGAACCACCTGTGCTGTTGTGGAAGGCGTGCCGTTGAGGGGGAAAACGAAGCCCAGTATTTGCTACTGTTTTTCCTTTTTTTACTATGACAGGAAAATAAATGCAATTTTAGTGGAATTGATTGACAGTGTCTCCTTACTTTGAAGTTTTCACCAAAGCAAAAAGGTCCATATCCAATAGTATCCTTTGTGCTGTGGCTTGATTTTGGCCTATTTTACATTATTTGGTCCAGGAAATTAGGTTATATTAGGTTTTTTGTATACTAAAAATCAGTTATGGCACAATAAAGATTTTCTGTTTTTAAATTGTATTTCATCTGCTTCCTCCCCATTCTCTCACTTTAAGTGACATTGAGGAAGGTATTCTGTCCCACAGGTTTCTGTGGACAGCGATACAGCAGGAGTCAGTGAAATCAACTGGGGAGCTCACTTGAGCTCTTGATAAGAAATGTGGAGAAAAGTAAAAACCAAGCTTTGAAGAAACAGAAGAAATTAATCTTTTAGTTAGTTGAACATACCAAAGCAGAGGACTGGAATCTGTTTGTTCTAACCAACCCGTTCTCCCTGGCTTGGCACGTGCCGTGAGAGCGCAGCTTGCCGGAGGGAGGGCCGCTGTGTGCGCCTCACATCTGGCTCCCAGTGGAAACTTTTACTCCTCCTCATCCGCAGATGTGATAGAACTGAAGTATCTAGGAATTCTGCCTTTGTCATTTGTTTTAATTTGTGTGCCCTGTTCATTTTTTTTGTCTTTCCCAAATCTTGGTAGTCTCCTTATAGTTGAAGATAAAATGTTGAGTGCACTTATTTTAGAATATCCTAGACATAACTGTCTAAGTAAAAGCGCTCTATTAATCTAAAACACTACAAGAGAATTTAACACCATCTCTCAAATGCTTTTTTGGAGAGCTTAATGGGATTCTGAATATTTGCAATGTGGAGTTTCCGCCCCGATCTCACGTCAGTGAGGGTCTCCTGTCTCTCAAGTGTGTTTCCTTTGGCTGTTCCCTAATACAAAACACGGACATATTTTTACTCGTAGCACTCAATTTAGTAACTTCTAGATGCTACCGTTGACCTGAGTTAAATTCATTTAGTCGTGTACGTAAAAACTCTCCTTTTAGTGTGTTATTTTCTTGGCCTTCCCTTTTAAAGGTTAAAGTTTCTAACCTAAGAATTAAGTACGCGTTCAGGAAGCTGTTGTCTAGGCCTTCCCCTTGTGAATCTGGGTTCATTCCAATACGGCAAGTAAGAGTTGGAAACTTTGAGAACACAGACTATAAAGGCAGCAGCCCGAACACTGTCAGACTCTAATTGGCGACCCTGGGAAACAGTTGCCCTGCTATTCTTTAAAGAAAGACGTTTATTCTGATGATAAAAACAGTTAGCCAGACTGTTTTTAAAGCACCTGGCGGGAAGCAGAAGGTTGGATCCAAGCCCTTGTTCAGATTTGGTGCCTGATAAGACAGGGGTTTCTCTTTTTGTGACCTTTATTATTATTATTTTGTTAACTGTTGTAACCAGTTAGCTGTTGTGTTTTAAGATAGAAAGGAACAAGACTAAAATTGTAAATACTTTGTAAACATCAGCATTTGTACTTGAATAGTAGGATTTTAAAGGGCATTGATAGCATACCAAACAAAAGGCAAAATAAAGTGACCTTTTTATATATTTTTTCATTTTGTCTTTCATAGAAAACTGGT